TATTTCCTCCTCCTCAACCATAACAAGGACCCTCACACTATTTCCTATGTGGGCCTAGAAGGGCGTATCCAGCCCCTTCCAGTCCCACCTTTGGGTGGCTACCCAGCTCCAGGATCCTTGCTTTACCAGGCCCAGAGCAAAATAGAAAGCAGGTGTGCAGGCCAGCCACAGAACTCAGTGTAGGGCTCTTGATGTCTGGCATGGCTTTGGGAGGTGCTGCTGCCCAGCTCCCAGGTGATGGGAGCTGAGGACTAAGAAGTTCACATGGAGCCTTCGTGTGTATTATCTCTGCTACCTCAGAACAGCTTCCCATTTTACAGCTGGAAGCAATAGGGCTTAGGGAGTTGCCTCTTGACTCTGGGATTTAAGAGCAAACCAGGATTGAACTTGGGTTCTTTGATGCCTGGTGGCAGGTGCCTAGGCAGGGGTCCCAGCCTCACTATAGCTCTGGTCAGGAGTGAGTGGGTCTGGAGTCCTAGTGAGGAAAAATGGGTGAGCAGCCAGAAGCTACATCAGAGGGTATGGGGGACACGCTGGAAGGGAAGGGGGCATGTGGGCAGAGATGGGACCAGACAAGGCTGGAGCACTGCTTCTCTACTGGAGGAGGACAGAGGATGTGAGTACCTGCACGTGTACCAGCATCTGGCTCACCCAGAAGCCCACGTATGACCGGCGGTGCCCCAGAATACCCAGCAATGCAGGAGTATCCAGACACCTTCCCGGCCTCAGTTTCCCTGCCTGAGTGAGAGAAGGGAGCTGGCCACATTAGTGTCCAACTCTGCAAGGTTGCCAGAGTAAGACAACTGCATCTGAAGATGCCACCCAGAGACTGTTCACGGCAGCCAGCGGGCAAGCCAGGGAACCACCCCCCCTCCCCCGTCCCCCTTCCTTTCCCCTCTCTCCCCTCTCCCCTACTTGCTCGTGGCCTGGCCCCGCCCCTCGCCTTCCTCCGGTGTGCGATGGGGGGCGGGGGGCGGGGGGCGGGCAGAGCCGGGAGGAGCGAGCCTAGCGGACGCTGCCACCTGATCCCATCCAGGCGCTGAGAGGCAAGCCACCGGCACTCGGCGCGCAGGGCCCCGGGCACCCTCGGACCCCGTGCGGATTTCGAGACAAGGGTCCAGAGATAGCGGCGGCCGCCCCCAACCCGGGCCAGAGGCAGAGCCCAGGCGTGCGGTGTGAGTACTGCAGTGGCCGGCATGGGGTTGGACCACTGCAAACCCGTCTGCCTTCTTCTGCCAGGCTTCTCGGGAACACTGGCCCTGCTACCAGAGCCGCAGGATCCCCCATGAGTGCCTGTGAAGGGAGTCCTGGATAGTGAGGCCCTGGCTGGTCCAGGGGTGGGTACTCCGCCATGCCACCCATCCTCCAGCGCCTGCAGCAGGCCACCAAGATGATGAGCCGCCGGAAAATCCTGCTGCTGGTGCTAGGGTGCAGCACCGTAAGCCTTCTCATCCACCAGGGGGCGCAGCTCAGCTGGTAAGGGGGCGGGGCCCCAGGGGGGCCGGAGCCCTCCTCTCCGCACACTCCCTGGGCCTGGCAGGTACCCCAAGCTGTTCCCCTTGAGCTGCCCTCCTCTGCGGAACTCGCCGCCGCGCCCCAAGCACATGACTGTGGCCTTCCTGAAGACTCACAAGACGGCAGGCACGACGGTGCAGAACATCCTGTTTCGCTTTGCCGAGCGCCACAACCTGACGGTGGCCCTGCCGCACCCGAGCTGCGAGCACCAGTTCTGCTACCCCCGCAACTTCTCGGCGCACTTCGTGCACCCGGCCACGCGGCCGCCGCACGTGCTGGCCAGCCACCTGCGCTTCGACCGTGCGGAGCTGGAGCGCCTCATGCCGCCCAGCACCGTCTATGTCACCATCCTGCGCGAGCCGGCCGCCATGTTCGAGTCGCTCTTCAGCTACTACAACCAGTACTGCCCGGCCTTCCGGCGCGTACCCAACGCCTCGCTCGAGGCCTTCCTGCGCGCGCCCGAGGCATACTACCGCGCTGGCGAGCACTTCGCCATGTTCGCACACAACACGCTGGCCTACGACCTGGGCGGCGACAATGAGCGCAGCCCGCGCGACGACGCCGCCTACCTGGCGGGCCTCATCCGCCAGGTGGAGGAGGTTTTCTCGCTCGTCATGATCGCCGAGTACTTCGACGAGTCGCTAGTGCTGCTGCGGCGCCTACTGGCCTGGGACCTGGACGACGTGCTCTACGCCAAGCTCAACGCGCGCGCCGCCAGCTCGCGCCTGGCCGCCATCCCCGCGGCGCTGGCGCGGGCGGCGCGCACCTGGAACGCCCTGGACGCCGGCCTCTACGACCACTTCAACGCCACCTTCTGGCGCCACGTGGCGCGCGCGGGCCGCGCGTGCGTGGAGCGCGAGGCGCGCGAGCTGCGCGAGGCCCGCCAGCGCCTACTGCGGCGCTGCTTCGGGGACGAGCCACTGCTGCGGCCTGCCGCGCAGATCCGCACCAAGCAGCTGCAGCCGTGGCAGCCCAGCCGCAAGGTGGACATTATGGGCTATGACCTGCCCGGCGGCGGCGCCGGCCCGGCCACCGAGGCCTGCCTCAAGCTGGCCATGCCCGAGGTCCAGTACTCGAACTACCTGTTGCGCAAGCAGAAGCGCCGGGGCGGTGCGCGGGCTCGGCCCGAGCCCGTCCTGGACAATCCCCCGCCTCGGCCCATCCGAGTGCTGCCTCGCGGCCCTCAAGGTCCCTGAGCTCCGCAGGCCTCCAGGAGTATGGGTCCTGCCCTGCCCTCCCAGGAGTCCAGCCAGGGGCTGCCTCCATGTCCTGCCCCCATGAGAGCCCTTTCTTTTCAAGGGGCTTGAGTCCCTCGCTGAACTTTGGGGTACGCCTCCCTATCTGAGCCCCCGCTCCCGATCGTGGGCTGAACCTTGCCTTCGGGCACGGCGCTGATAGGCTGGATCCAGCGCTGGGCCACCCTCTCCTTCCCAGCTGGTTGGTGATTTTGACAAGAGGCCTGAGGGCTGTCCAGAACTGCTCACCCTGCCTTTTTCTGGGGGCTGAGCCCCCACAACCTGTCTTTTCCAAGTGGATAAGCCCAGGCCCCATGGAGAGAGGCTCAGCCCTAGGGAAAGGCTGCTCTTGCTCTCCCTCCCAGGGCTTGAGGCTCCCTATACTTTTCTGTCTTCCAGGTTCTACCCTCCCCACAGACCTAAGCTGCTCCCAGTCTCCCAGAACCAAGAGTTCTTGGGTTGGGATTTTTGTTTGGTTGGTTTTTCTTTTTTTTAATAAAACATCTTTAAAATGTGCGAGTTGTATGTCAGTCATAGAAGCCGGATTCCCCACATTTGAGGATGAAACGGATGCCCAGGAGGAGCTGTGGCTGGACCCATGAGGATGGGGGCCTGGACTCAAGGTCCCCCGCCACCTGGCATAGGCCTACAACCCTCCTCAACCGCTTGACCGACTGGGCCCCCAACACAGACTGGCCACCTTAGCCCCACTCACTTTCCACATCGTTCTTTTTCACAAAATTCTGCGACATTTACTGAGCATCATCTCTGTAACTTGGGGATACAGGTGAACCAGATAGATAGGGCCTTATTTTCATGGAGCTTATGGGGAAACATTGGAACAGGAGCAAGACAGGTAAGCAAAGAGGAAGGACTGGAGGGGTTAGAGCACAACACCTCTTTGGGTGGAAGGAGGATCATTTTCAGATAAGGAGCTGCCTAACTCAGAATTTGACCTCCTCCTGTGAATCACTGACTTCACTAATGGCCTGCTTTCCTCACAAGAAGACAACTTGGACTCAGATGAAGACCAGTCCCTTTCTGCAGTTTCCTTTAACACAGCAAGATAGCCAGCACTTCCAGGTGAAATCTCCCTTAAGACTAGCAGAGAATTGGAACTTTTTCTGTTACTTTCTTCAGAGCTATATCGACGTATCTGGACAAGTGATAAAAAACAATAGCTATTATGGTCTACGGTGTGCCAGCCACTGTTTAAGGGCTTTATGTATGTTAACTTTGGAGATGGGTGCCGTTTTCCAGGTGAGGGAACTGAAACTTGGGGGAAATTAAGTCAGGGTCACACAGCCAGAAAGTGGCCACTAGGATCTCAACCAAGGCAGTGTGGCTTCAGAGTTTGTGCTCACAAGTGCTGTCTGTAGTGCCATTCAAATAAAAAAGGTCACATGCCACAAGCTAGGCTGATTCCCAGCACCTTCCCCCAAAAGAATGTAAAGGGAAGAACCAGGACACTGCTATCAGCAACTCTTTATCCAGTTTTTCATGGAGACAACGGTTGACCTGTTTGGACAATGGACATTACAGTGATTGATTGGCAGGATGCATGACACGCTGGGCTTGAAAAGGGACTGTTTGTATGGCACCCCACTTTTTACCAGCAGAGCTCTGAAAAAGGCAATAATTAGAATCATGCAAAAGCATAATTAAGTTTCTGACATTAAGCAGCAGTAAAGAATTGTACCAGACTCAAAGTGATCTATCCAAAAACAGGTGTCCT